CAGACCCGGCGAGGGAGGGGACCAACCACCATCTCCCCCTCAAGGCCCAAACCGACAAAGAACGGCCCCCGGTACCCCGGCCCCGCCACCAGGGCCACTCCGGGTCTCGCGAGACCCAAGGGCTGCGCCGCGAAGACCTCTGGGAAAGGCGGGGGGAGGGGAGAGGAAGGAAGCGAGACCGGGGCTGGAGGCGGGCCGAGGCCGCGAGTTGAGCCTCAGGAAGCAGAAGGGGCGCGGAAAGATGCGATTGACGTCGCAAGCGAACCAATGACGAGCGAGCTGTGGCAGGCCTCCAGCCAATGGGCAGTGAGGCCTGACGCGGGGGGCGGACGCTGGGGCCGAGGGTAGCTTGAGCGCGGCGGCGGCGTTGTTCAGTCAGAGCGAGAACATTCCAGAGGTGAGTCCGGTGAAGGGGCGGCCCCCTGCCCGGTGCTTCCCGCCCCCTCGACCCCTCGGGCCGCTGGCTGGCGGGGAAGGTGCACTCCCCGACCGCCCACGGCTCACGGCGCCGTCTCTCCGCGCCAGGTCGCCCAGCTCCGGCGCTGACGGGTGTGGACCGCGGACGTCGCTGGGACAGCCCCTCCCCGCTGCTCGGCGGCGGCACCTGGCCCGGCCGCTCCTCGCTGCGCTTCGCCTCCGCCTCCTCGGACTCGGACTCGGGTTTATATCGCGCCTCACTTCATCCCAGTCCCGGGCGAGCAGCGTTGGGTTTATGTCTTTATTTGACGAAAACGGTGAGTCGCGGGCGCGGCGGGCCAGGAGATGGCGGCCGCACAAGATGGCGGCGGCCGCCGCGTGACCCCGCCGCGGCGTGTGGCGCAGTTTGGGCGGACGGCGGGCGGGCGCGGGCCCGGGCGCCGGCCGCCCCCTCCCCGCGCGCTCCCCGGCCCGGCCTCGCCCCCTCCCCGGCATGGCGGGAGCGCGTCGCGCGTGCCCGCCGCTCGGGCTGACTCAGGCTTCAGCTGCTGCATTTGTGAGTCATCGCGCGCTCTGGGGCGGGGGCGGCCCGATCCCGGCACCCCTCGGCCGTGTGTCGCTTCCCGGCTGTGCACCCTCCGGGGCCGCCGGCTCTCGGGGGACGCGCTGGGGATGGGGCCAGACGCCCCGGTCGCGCGCCCCCCTCCTTCGCGGAGCTGCCCGGTTCGCCAGCCCCCGCGGAAACGCCTCGGAGCGCGGTAGCCATGGGGACCAGGGCGAAGGTTAACCGAGTATTTGAATAGCGAGGAAAAGGGAGGCCGGGGCGAGCCTGGCGTTCGCTCGCGCTCTCTTGCTTAATGGCAAATTGTGGGCGAGCGCTGCGTTTAAGGAAGTGCTGCTTTGAAGTAAGCCATGGTTGCCGAAGCAACGATTAGTTATTTTTGTGTGTTCTTTCCCTTTTTCTTTCAGAGCTGTTGCGCAGCCATTGGTACCTGTATTGGGGAAACATAGCATACAAGCAAGAAGCTTACAGCCTCAGTGGCGAAAATTTTTTCATGTCAGAGACCGAGAACTCTTGCAGTCGTTTATGTCATCCCTTCTTCTCCAGACAGAAGATACCAAAAAGTTGCAATCAAAGATCTCTTCATCTTATTGATAAAGCCACTAATAAGCCAAAATGTCTGTCAATGTCAACCGCAGCGTGTCAGACCAGTTCTATCGCTACAAGATGCCCCGTCTGATTGCCAAGGTAATAAACTGCTCTTCAATTTAGTTGATAGCAACTGCACAACTAAAATTCTTATTTCCTTTAGGTTGAGGGCAAAGGCAATGGAATCAAGACAGTTATAGTCAACATGGTTGACGTTGCAAAGGCGCTTAATCGGCCTCCAACGTGTAAGTAAAGCTTGGAAAAGTCCACAGGGCATTAACGATCCAAACTCCTTTTTCATTCAAATAGATCCCACCAAATATTTTGGTTGTGAGCTGGGAGCACAGACCCAGTTTGATGTTAAGAATGACCGTTACATTGTCAATGGATCTCATGAGGCGAATAAGCTGCAAGACATGTTGGATGGATTCATTAAAAAATTTGTTCTCTGTCCTGAATGTGAGAATCCTGAAACAGATTTGGTAAGTGCTTTTGTGGTTGTCGAAAGAAAAAGATTATGGATAACATTTGTTATTTTTTTGGCAGCATGTCAATCCAAAGAAGCAAACAATAGGTAATTCTTGTAAAGCCTGTGGCTATCGAGGCATGCTTGACACACATCATAAACTCTGCACATTCATTCTCAAAAACCCACCTGGTGAGTCTTCCATGATGAACTCCTAAGATCCTGGTTAAATTTTTATTTCCCTTTTTTTCTGTAGAGAATAGTGACAGTGGTACAGGAAAGAAAGAAAAAGAAAAGAAAAACAGAAAGGGCAAAGACAAGGAAAATGGCTCCGTATCCAGCAGTGAGACACCACCACCACCACCACCACCAAATGAAATTAATCCTCCTCCACATACAATGGTGAGTGCAGGGTTGATGGCCTAGTGGGCACTCTTTGATCAAGTAGCTCTGTTTTCATAAACAGGAAGAAGAGGAGGATGATGACTGGGGAGAAGATACAACTGAGGAAGCTCAAAGGCGTCGAATGGATGAAATCAGTGACCATGCAAAAGTTCTGACACTCAGTGATGATTTGGAAAGAACAATTGAGGAGAGGGTCAATATCCTCTTTGATTTTGTTAAGGTAAAACATTTGCTTGGTCTGTAAATCAGCTTATTGCACTGAATTGTTTTCCTTTTCTTTGCAGAAAAAGAAAGAAGAGGGTGTTATTGATTCATCTGACAAAGAAATCGTTGCTGAAGCAGAAAGACTGGATGTAAAAGCCATGGGCCCTCTTGTTCTAACTGAAGTTCTTTTTAATGAGAAGATTAGAGAACAGATTAAGAAATACAGGCGCCATTTCCTACGAGTAAGCAAAGTGCTCTGGATTCATAAATGAGAAAGATTGTTAACACCAAGGTGTCTATTTGCAGTTTTGTCACAACAACAAAAAAGCCCAACGGTACCTTCTTCATGGTTTGGAGTGTGTGGTAGCAATGCATCAAGCTCAGCTTATCTCCAAGATTCCACATATCTTGAAGGAGATGTACGATGCAGACCTTTTAGAAGAAGAGGTCATCATCAGCTGGTCGGAAAAGGTGGGGAATACATAGGTGGGCTCTTAAAGTTCTCAACTAAGAGACTTGTACTCACATTTTTTAGGCCTCTAAGAAATATGTCTCCAAAGAACTTGCCAAAGAGATTCGTGTCAAAGCAGAACCATTTATAAAATGGTTGAAGGAGGCAGAGGAAGAATCTTCTGGTGGCGAAGAAGAAGATGAAGATGAGAACATTGAGGTAAACATTGGGGGAGGAGGGTATTGGATACACTTATGTTGAATAAAATCATTCCTCTTAACAGGTGGTGTATTCGAAGGCTGCCAGTGTACCGAAAGTTGAGACTGTAAAGTCAGACAACAAGGATGACGACATCGATATTGATGCCATTTAAAGGGATGGATGCAACCTAGCTTAACAGTATAATGCTGCAAATTTTCCTCCATTATCAGCCAGAAGTGCAACATGTATGTGCAAAAGCTAAAATGGCTTAACATCATGCTACACTTTACACTAAAAATCTATTACTGTGAGTGGTCTGTTATTAAGCCCAATGAGACATCTAGGGAGTCCATACACATCAGTGAGCAGATGTAGTTTGCTTATTTATAGCATGTTTCTTTTTGAAAAACTAGTGGTGGACACATTTGGATCACATTTATACAGTTATAAAAATAAAGGTTTGATTTTGGTCGTTCTTCAGATGTTTGGCTCTGAATGACTTAAGCTGAAGTAACTGGCTCCTTACTTTAAATGTTCTGCCATCATTTCACCTGATGAGCATTCTTGGAGCCTGCCAGATATTGTTAGGTCCTGGGGCTGCAAAGAGGTCCTCAACAGGATGTAAAGCAAACTTAATTGTAATTAATTTATTCAGCCCATTAAGAAAGTACTAAAGTTTTATCTCTGTAGTTCCTCAAATTGGCATCTGGTAATGTACATTGTGAGGTAGACTGATAATGAAATGACAGTGTAACATCTTAACCAAGAAGTAAATATGACCTCAGTGTCCTATAAATAATGTAAGAGCAGGATTTGAAACTTGGAGAGCTGTTTTCTCATTTCATGTACACTTGCCCCAAATTGTCTTTGAAGTCGTGTGCATTGCACGTTGGATGAGCCAGGGAAATTATTACATTAACAAGCATTTTGTGTGTACGTAGTAGTTACTTTGTACTGAGAGAACTTGCTTTGGGGTGCAATTAATAAACTGATTTTATTTGGGAGAAACAAGGAAGGGTGCACTTAACTAGCAACCTAAGCATGATTTTTCAGCTTTTGCCCTTAGGGTTTAAATTACAATTCCAAAATGTTAGACATACTGTATTTTTTCGTTCAGTGTGGCTTTAATTTTCCCCTCTTGCAGTTTGTTCTGTAATGCCTTTTACATTTGGACACATAGTTTATGCTTTTTAGATTTTGGTTGCTTTCTTGCCAAAATAAGTGTTAACTGTGTTTCAAACTTGATTTTCTTTCCTTTTTCTTTTTTTTTTCTTCCAGAATGTCTTATTTAAAAAGAAAGCTAAAAGCATACTTCTAAGTCAGAGCCTCTATTTTGGTGTAAGACTTGGGATATTTTTTACTTCACATTGAATATAGCCAGGCACCCAAGAAGTCTGATGGCCACCTGAGTGCAGGTGACAAGGACCTGACAGAGCCCATGCAGGGCTTTAGATTTGGACACACAAGAGTTGATAACTTCCTCATGAACTCCTTGCCTGATCTAAACTCATATTATGGGTTCTGACTGTTTGAGTAATCATCTTCAAGGTTAAACCTCTTGGCAGTTACCCTTTTCACAAAGTGCACAGTGGGAATCGAGAATCGATAGGGTTAATTTTGGAGCAGTGGCTTATACCATTCACCTCTGTTTTTTTGTGATTATTTCACAGATAATGAGACCTTAATAACAAATAGGCGTAAAAAAATTTTCACATTGAAATGATAGAAACATTTGATGTAATAAAACTTGGTTGGCTTGATATTTTAAGGAATTGAAACCTAGCAATCTTATTGGAGAGACAAGAATTGGTCTCCAGCTGCCTTTGATCAAGATTCGGGTGCAAGTGGAGCAGGAGCCATATACCTGGAGGGAATGTGCTTTGTCACACCAAAGAGGATTTTTTTTTCTTCAAACTTGTATGTTGCCTAGGTTTCAAATTCTTTGCCGCAAGGCTGATCTGCTTTCATTAACTGGAATTCTGTAGGAGATACTGGTGACCTAAGCTAAGTTGCACTCAGCATACTCAGTGTCAAGCTAATGAGGTTCTATTATAAAGGTTCTACTTTTAATCTGAGGGAAAACATGTTCAGGGCTTCTAGAACACTAAAAAATTTGGCTTAAACCAGTGTTCAGTCTGGTGCCAAACTTCGAATGGAATACAAATTCACATAATCTGAACTTTGTTCACAGGTTATCCTAATAGAGTAATTCTTCACTTTGCTCTATTGAACTGTCTTAAGGATTTGTTTAAACAGCTAAGTTACTTGATTAAAATAATGATAAAATTGTATTTTGTCTTTGCTTTAATATTAAAGTTAACAAGTTTTCATTTTATAATGAGATCAAAGCATTGGAATCTGCCCTGTTTTGTAGCCGTTGCTTTGGATTTGTGTTGGATGTATCCTGCAGTTACACTTGCCAGCCCCACTCACAAAAGTTGTTCATTTCATTGGGTCACTGGCTTTATTTGCTAGTCTTGTCTGTGAACTGAGCATCTGCCTCAGTTTTATTACTTGAAATCTTGGCAGGTGCTTAATAGGGAACATACATACAGCTATGTAACTGTGAATAATTGTATATATCTCTAGTTAAGAATGAGGGAATGGGGAGGTTTGCTTTCTAAACAAGTGCATTCTGAAATTGACTTAAAAATTTTTAGTGTGGGTCCTAAAGTTTAGAGATGGGCAAGGAGGTCTCTAATCCACCGCTTCCCGCTTGAGAAGGGAGGGGTATCAAAATTGAGCCCCAAGCTGTTTGTTCCAGTGTACCAAGCACTGACTTTATGCCTTTGGCCTGGAGATGGCAGAAGTGAAAGCTGGCCATCTGCAAAAAGCAGATAAGTGAGTTTGAACCTTTTGCATTTTGTTAGCTCAGTCAGTCCTCATCGTGGTCCTGAGGCATAGGTACTGTTGTACCAAGGTCACTTATCTAACAAAATAACCCTTCATGTATTTTAAATTTATTTGACAAGTCTGCAGACAATCCTTATCTAACCAGCTATTTTCTTAATTGCTACAGCTTGACCTACCAGTATTCCGGAGTAACCAGCAAATGCAAAGTTGACCTTGTTCCTGCATCATCTTTTTGATGGTTCAAATTTCAGCCTCCCTGACTACTACAAAGCCAGAGCAGTCTTAGTACCAGAAACAGTGTTGCACTTTCGTTGCATGTGCTGTGTGACCCCAAGGGGACAGGGAGTCACTTTGGTCATCTCTGTCCCCAGTACAGATCTTGATTCATAGTGACATTCCATAAGTGGGGTGACAGCAAATGACTTGCAGGTAGTCTCATTGTAGGTTTGTGCACCAGAGTGACCCTGTGAGCCTTTGTTAATAGGTTGGGAGCTCAGGGTGTTTATGTCCACCTGTCTGGTCTAGCCAAACAGTTTTTTTCTGGGAATCAAATTTCTGTGGTTTTTATGGCCAGAAATTTTAAGGACTTGTGTGTGCTGGGATATGAGAATAGAAGCTACAGAGTTCTTTTCTTGGGACCTAGACTGGGAGGTGCAATGTCAGGACCTCCAGGTGAATGGTAGGATCTGAGTTGACCCTGCAGTTCGGTTATGCAGTCAATTATTTCTTTTTAAGAGGAGGAGGATTCACTTGGGTGTTGGGATCAAATTTGGATTCTGTCCCAGGCCTTACTGTAAAACTAGGGGATTGCCTTTCCATATCTGCTGGGGGTGGAGACCCTTATGTGCAGCACTCAATCCCACTGGAAGCCTAATGCTGCAGTCAGAAGCAATGCCTGGCTGGGGCAGTAGGGGAAATTCCACCCAATTTTGCTATGAGCCTAAAACCTCTTTAAAAACGGTCAGTTAACTAAAAAATAAAAATCAAGTCTTTAGGAGAGTAGAAAACACAATTAACTAAAAAGCAGGGACATCTGAAAGAGACGTATTAAGTTAACATTTTTAAAAATCCAAATGAAAGTAAATGGAATAAATGTATCAGGTAAAGGACAAGTTGTAAGCTTGGATTTTTAGGTCTAGCAATACACTGTTTACAAGAGCATCACCTAAAATGTGACAAAAGATGTTGAAAGGATGAAAAAAGGTATAGTAGACATACACTAACCAAAAATGTAGCTCTTTGAATCTCAGAAAAAAGTAGATTTTAATAAAGTGTGAAAGTTGTCAATCAAAGCGGAGTCACTTGTGTTCAAGAAACAAAAAAA